ACCACCCACCCAGATACCTTTCCTTAGACAGGTGGCCAGAGAAAAACTTCTCAAATAGAAGTCGGGCCATGGCACGCCACTGAGGACCTTCCAGCGGTCTCCTGTGCACTTAAACAAGGTCCAGACTCCTTCGTGGGACAAGTAAAGCTCTTGATGATCTGGTCCTTGAGTAATGTGGGGGCCTCTTGCCCAGAGCCCCTCATACTCTTCAAAGCCGGCAGCCGAAGAGCTGAGCAGTAGCTGTCTGTGGAGTTCAGCCTCCGCTCCCTGCACGCCTGCCCTCTGCAGGGGATGGAGCACCGTTTCCCCACTTCCCCACCTGCGCCCAGCAGTGCAGGTGAAGGCCTGGCTGCTGGGAGTGGCTGGGAAACGCTGAGCTTTGGGGTCAGGAATGCCAGCTCCACTACTCACCGCCTGTGTCACCCTGGGAAAACAGCTCTGGCCCCAGGTTCTCCATAAGTAAAACAGGGTCACTCATCCCTCCCCTCCTCAACGACATATGTCAGAATCAGAAGCCACAAATCATTCTCTCCCACCCAGCACGCTGCCTTGGTCTCCTAGACCACTTTCCCCAACAATGGGAAAGGCGCCAGGCCCAGAACAGGGCCGAGACCGGATGAGGCCAGCGAAGCGCCCAGGGACAAACTTTCAGGCAGCGCCCACTCTCGGTCTCGGGCAATTGCAGGGTCCCTCCGAGAGCGACCGTCTCCAGAAAACGCGGCCGGCGCCTGCCTATGCCCTGAGCCTGAAGAGCCCCCGGCGCCGCCCGCCCCGCACTGGGCCCGCCCCTCCGGGATTGGTGCCCTGCTAGGGGTGGTTGCCTGTGACGTCACCGGACGCGCCCGCTTCTCGCTGGAGTGCGCACCGAGCGGCAGTGACTTCGCCGCTGCTGTAGTTCCCCGGCTGGATGCGGTGACTGGTGCCAGTGCTCAGGCGCCCGCTGCCCTTGACCTCCCGCCCCGCGAGCCCTAACTCAGCGCAGGAGGACCGGCTGCCGCCGCCGCCGCCGCCAGGTAGACCAGGCCTGGCTGGGTTAGGCCAGAAGGGTGTCCCTGGCGCAGGTCTCCCGCGGAGGGCAGAACTAGAACCAGGTTCCCGGCCGTTTCCGACCACACGGATGGGGCGGACCCATGTGAGCCCTCACTAATTGCAGGGGACGAAGCTGGGCATATGGGGAAACTGGGGGTTTCCAGGCGAGTGGACGGTGGGATGGGATCCGACGTGCACACCCACGTTTCAGGCTACTGTTTCCACCTCACGTCGCCGCCCCTTTGCTTATGGACTCTTGCAGAGTTGGATTGAGCTCGGACTGTGTGACATAGTGGTTGTTGCAGAAGCCCCAGGGCCACTTTCTGACTAGTACCTTGGGCACCTGACGTCATCCCTTTGAGTCTCAGTGTCCTCTTCTGTAAAGTGAGGGCGCTTTACCTGAGGGGATTGCTGTAAGGTTGGAATGAACCTGCATGTGTGAGTCATGTGGGAAGGGAACAGTCAATGGGGCCTGGGGTTCTCTTGGAGAGCTGGTAACCAGCCTCGTCCCTGAGGCAACAGCCAGAGGGCGCCTGTAGTTTCCCCACGCATGGCTGTTAGCAGGGCCTCTGCAGGATCTCCTGTGGGAGGTCCCTACTTCTCACTACAATCTTTAGGGCCTTTGGAGGATTTCCTATGGAAGGTCCCCACTTCTCACCACAACATTCTGGGTTAAAATGTCCTTGGTAGGAAGATGGGGCTGAAGCTAGATTTTCTTGCTTGCATTACAAGCTTCTGAACCAAGGACTTCAATGTCACCTGGACTTGGATTCACATCCCAGCTCCTTCCCTTCCTAGCTTTAAGACTGTGTAACCTTGGGCAAATCCCTTAACCGCTTTAAGCCTTAACTGTTTCATCTGTAAAATGGGACTAACAGTACCTACCTTCCACAAGCGTCAAGAATTAAATCAGGCCTGGCGCGGTGGCTCACGCCTGTAATACCAACAATTTGGGAGGCCGAGGCAGGCGGATCACAAGGTCAGGAGATCGAGACCGTCCTGGCTAACACAGTGAAACACCGTCTCTACTAAAAATACAAAAATTAGCTGGGCGTGGCGGCGTGCACCTGTAGTCTCAGCTGCTGGGGAGGCTGAGGCAGGAGAATGGCGTGAACCCGGGAAGCAGAGCTTGCAGTGAGCCAAGATCGTGCCACTGCATTCCAGCCTGGGCGACAGAGCGAGACTCCATCTCAAAAAAAAAAAAAAAGAATTAAATCGGACATTGTAGGTAGAGCACTTAATAGTTGGCATTCAGCGGCAGCAGTTACTGTTATGTTAGCATGTGGAGTGTCTGAGTGTGTGCACTTTGGCTCGAACAGCCTTTTGACAGTGGCACAGTTGGTGCTTGTGTAAGATAGCAGGGCAGAGAAGTCAAAACCCTCGGTTTTCTAGTCAAACTGGTGGGCCACAACAGTGGTGACCTAAGTCTAATGAGTCTTTCACTGAACAAGGCAGATTGAATCTCCAGGCGAGGACCAAGAGTCTGGGGCTCAGCTGCCTCAACATTTTTGGGCATAGAAGGCTGTACAATACAAACAGCCTTTGTTGTAAGAGCAAGGAACCATTCAGGGAAGGCACCATGTGGTAAGGAATAGTGGCCAGAATTGGATTCAGAACAAAACAAGAGAATAGTGTTTGTCTTTAAGTGGAGCCTTGGACTCAAAATAGGACCTGAGCTCTGTGGATAATTTCTTTTTTTTTTTTTTTTTTGGAGTTGCTCTGTTGCCCAGGCTGGAGTGTCGTGGCATGTTCTTGGCTCACTACAACCTCTGCCTCCTGTGTTCAAGTGATTCTCGTATCTCAGCTTCCCTAGTAGCTGGGATTACAGGCGCCTGCCACCAGTCCTGGCTAATTTTTTTGCATTTTTAGGGGAGACAGGGTTTCGCCATGTTGGCCAGGCTGGTCTTGAACTCCTGACCTCAAGTGATCCACCCACCTCGAACTCCCAATGTGCTAGGGATTTCAGGTGTGAGCCACTGCGCCTGGCCCTTGTGGATACTTTCTAGGTGATTTGAGGAGGAAAGGCACAGCCATGTCTCCTAAAGTTAACAAGCACTAAGCTTTCCCAAGTAGTGAAATGTCAAGCCTCTGCTTCTGTCACTTATTTGTTCATTCAGCAGAAAGTCACTGAGAGCCTTCTGTACACCAGGCACAGTGCTGGGCAGTGAAAGAGACAGACATGTCCCTGGATCCAGGGAGGAGATGACCAAGTGATGGCTGTCAGGCCCAGACCTTGCTGTTTGTCTGCAGCCTCTTCCCTCAGGCAACTTGTTCTCTATCAGGAGAAATGAAATAATTATTATCTGGAGAGGCAGGTGGGGGCGCTGCTCCTAGAAGACAAGGACAGCCTGGTAGAGGTTCTAGCTTGATCATGTGAGCAGTGGAAACCATTTTAAGTTGGAGGTTAACAGGACCAAAATAGCATTTAAAAAATGGCTTATGGCCACTGTGAAGCCAGTTTCACCAGCATCACTTGCCCATGCTGGGCTGCCACCCAGCTAATTCCTGGTCCTGCTCATTTAGCCCAGCTCAGCTCACATCACTTCCTCCAGAAACTAGACAAGGGTAGAGCCCCTGACCATCTTCACAGCATTAGTCCTGATAGCTGAATCTTACGTCACTTGTTAACATCTGTGACCTGTGCAGGGAGAATGGCAGGGCTGAGTTTCACCTACATTGTTTCCCCAATACCTACAGCAGAGCCAAGCACAGTGGGAACTTTCAGAAAGCACTGGTTGAAGGAACACTGGAATCCCTGGGACTTACTGCGTAGCATGTAGTAGTTGCTCCTGTAGAAAAGTTTCACCTTATGAAGAATAGCAGGTAAAATACAAGCCTGGACCACTTCCCGTGTGGTATGCAGGGAACGGTTGATGGGGCAAAGGGCCTTGGGCTATATAGCCCTAGGAATTTCAGAGATCCTGATGATGGCTCTGGGATCCTCCGTCTCCTGGATCCTGCATTTTTCTCTGCAGGCTCTGATGGTGGTGTCTGGTAGAAGGTTACTCACAGCTCTGCTGCAGGCTCAGAAGTGGCCCTTTCAACCCTCCAGAGACATGAGACTAGTGCAGTTCTGGGCACCCCACCTGGTGGGGCCTCACTTGGGCCTGGAGACAGGGAATGGTAGAGGGATTATCAACCTCAATGCCTTTGACCCCACACTCCCAAAGACAATGACGCAGTTCCTAGAGCAGGGAGAGGCCACCCTCTCAGTGGCAAGAAGGTAAGTAAGTGGGCAGCATCGCCCTGACACAGCCAGACCCTCTCACCTGCTCTGGTCTCTACAGAGCCTTGGCTGCCCAGTTGCCAGTCCTACCACGGTCGGAGGTAACCTTCCTGGCTCCAGTCACATGGCCAGATAAGGTGGTGTGTGTGGGCATGAATTATGTGGACCACTGCAAAGAACAGAACGTGCCCGTGCCCAAGGAGCCCATCATCTTCAGCAAGTTTGCCAGCTCCATCGTGGGGCCCTATGATGAGGTGGTCCTCCCACCACAGAGCCAGGTCAGTGCCTCCCCACTGCCCTCCCTAGTCACCTGCGGCTCACTATTCCTCTCCCACCCTACAGGAGGTAGATTGGGAAGTGGAGCTGGCCGTGGTCATTGGAAAGAAAGGCAAGCACATCAAGGTGAAGTGGAAAAGGTGGGCTCCCAGGCCAGAGTGCAGCAGAGTCCTGGGATAACAGCTTTGAGATCCCTTGCCACAGGTGTTGGTGTCACCCATGATCTATCCTCCTGTATGGCCAAATCCCCTGCCCCCATAGGCCACAGATGCCATGGCCCACGTGGCCGGCTTCACTGTGGCTCATGACGTGAGTGCTCGTGACTGGCTAACAAGATGCAATGGGAAACAGTGGCTGCTGGGAAAAACCTTCGACACCTTCTGCCCTCTGGGCCCTGCC